GGGACTTTCCCCTTCTTGAAAAAGTTGCCACTCTTGCAACTTGAGTATTCTTCCGCCTCGAAAAATAGCCCCGCCTGTTAAGCCCCGCGGGTGTCCGCGCTCTGTGACCTCTGCAGACACAGGCCAAGGGGCACGGCCGGTGATCCAGACATTGCCTGCCTGGGGCGGGCGGGGCTGGGATGTGGGGTGAGGCCCTGGGCTAGAGCCGATCCAGAGAAGGGACAATCCTCTAGACTGAGAATGGGCCCTGGTGAACCCAACCTGCACGACCCGAGAAGACGCTGGGGACAGAAGTGGCCCCGGTGGGTGCCTTCAGCTATGAGAGCGACTAGAGGATTTGGCCAAACTCTTCTTTGCTTTCTTATTACTTGAATAAGTAAAATCAAGGGTGGTGAGGCGGCAGCGCGCACGGCTTCGCCCCCGCCCCTTCCGCCAGGCGGGAGACACGTCCCCAGCCCGCCTTCCTTTCCCGCAGGGTCCACACGGGTCGGGCCGGGCGCGCTCCCGTGCAGCCGGCTCCGGCCCCGACCGCCCCATGCACTCCCGGCCCCGGCGCAGGCGCAGGCGCGGGCACACGCGCCGCCGCCCGCCGGTCCTTCCCTTCGGCGGAGGTGGGGGAAGGAGGAGTCATCCCGTTTAACCCTGGGCTCCCCGAACTCTCCTTAATTTGCTAAATTTGCAGCTTGCTAATTCCTCCTGCTTTCTCCTTCCTTCCTTCTTCTGGCTCACTCCCTGCCCCGATACCAAAGTCTGGTTTATATTCAGTGCAAATTGGAGCAAACCCTACCCTTCACCTCTCTCCCGCCACCCCCCATCCTTCTGCATTGCTTTCCATCGAACTCTGCAAATTTTGCAATAGGGGGAGGGATTTTTAAAATTGCATTTGCAAAGTTCGGTGTCTGGGCTGGCGAGTGGGGGAGGGAGGGAATGGGGAGTAGGCCCCGCCCCTACCGTCCTTTGCAAATAAAAATCTAGCGGGGCGGGGGGGGGGAGGAGCAGGAAGTGGCGGTGCGAGGGCTGCTGCACAGCGAGCGGAGCCGCGGTCCGGACGGCAGCGCGTGCCCCGAGCTCTCCGCCTCCCCCCGCCCGCCAGCCGAGGCAGCTCGAGCCCAGTCCGCGGCCCCAGCAGCAGCGCCGAGAGCAGCCCCAGTAGCAGCGCCATGGCCGGGTGGAACGCCTACATCGACAACCTCATGGCGGACGGGACCTGTCAGGACGCGGCCATCGTGGGCTACAAGGACTCGCCCTCCGTCTGGGCCGCCGTCCCCGGGAAAACGTTCGTCAACATCACGGTACTGCGAGGCCTGCGCGGTCCGGGGCACTGCTAACTTGATGGGCGCTTGGTTCCTCTTCCAGCCAGCTGAGGTGGGTGTCCTGGTTGGCAAAGACCGGTCAAGTTTTTACGTGAATGGGCTGACACTTGGGGGCCAGAAATGTTCGGTGATCCGGGACTCACTGCTGCAGGATGGGGAATTTAGCATGGATCTTCGTACCAAGAGCACCGGTGGGGCCCCCACCTTCAATGTCACTGTCACCAAGACTGACAAGAGTGAGTTCCTGAGTCTTACCCTTCCTTTAGCTCCAAGATCTCTAATGTACCGCCTTCTGGTAATCTTGAGGGTGCTTTTTTGTGTGATTCCCCAACATGAAGGGAGTCAGACCAGTATTGTGTTCCTTGTCTGCTGGATGCTGGAACACGGGATAGTCCCTCCATTCTGTCTCAGTTCCTCATCTTGTAATTCGAAGTTGCTGAACTGCATTACCTCTTAAATTACTTACTGCCTTGAGCTCGGATTAGAAACTGTTTTCTAGGAGTATAGGTAGATTGTTGGGGTCTTGAATCATCGAGTTCATCGTTTGAGTTCTTTTGTTAGAACCTGGAGGTGGCATGCACATCCACAGCCCTTTCTAGCCTGAACACATGAATCAACAGTCTATGAGCCTTTGACCCCTAAGTTTTTAGTCTGTTCCTCTCCAGCGTTTAAGCTTGATTTTCCTCTTTTGAAAAGCCTTATTGTTTCAGGGTGACTGACAGCCTGCCTGTGTGTGGTGGGGGGGCGGGTTGGGAGAGATGAGGTTGGGTTACAGCCCCCAGGGCTGGACAGCTGCTGAACAGCTGGCAGGGGGTGGAATTGTGACACCTGGATCCTAGCCTCCTTTCTCTTTCCTCCTCCTCCAGCGCTAGTCCTGCTGATGGGCAAAGAAGGTGTCCACGGTGGTTTGATCAACAAGAAATGTTATGAAATGGCCTCCCACCTTCGGCGTTCCCAGTACTGACCTCGTCTGTCCCTTCCCCTTCACCGCTCCCCACAGCTTTGCACCCCTTTCCTCCCCATACACACACAAACCATTTTATTTTTTGGGCCATTACCCCATACCCCTTATTGCTGCCAAAACCACATGGGCTGGGGGCCAGGGCTGGATGGACAGACACCTCCCCCTACCCATATCCCTCCCGTGTGTGGTTGGAAAACTTTTGTTTTTTGGGGTTTTTTTTTTCTGAATAAAAAAGATTCTACTAACAAGGTGCTGTGTGATTTGAGCTTGGGTGTCAGAA